CGCTCCTGTTATCAGAAGTGTCGCAGGTGACAGTGTGGTCACTGGGGTGGGAGGAAATGGGAGGCCCTGGATGGGGCCCATGCCCAAGGGTCTGGCCATGGCCCCTTCATTAGGGCCCCAATTGTGACTTTATTGCTCATAGTCTCTTCCCTGCCTTGGTGGCTCTCATCCCCCAAACCTGAATGCAGAAGTCTTGGTCCTAGACTCAACTCCGTGCCACCCTTCAGCCTACGTTGTGGGTTCCTGCTAAGCTGAGCATTTACCTAACAATCAAGACTTCTGACAGTCCTCAGTCCTGCCCCCAAACCCCCTTGGATTTCTCTTTTTCAAGGTGGTTTCGGCTAGGAGAGTGAGCGTGGCTTGGGTGAGGGCAGATAGGGTGGGAGCATGGGGCATGTATGGATGAGACCTTGACAAAGGGACCCCGGAGGAAAGACAGGGGCCCTTTCCCCCTTTGTCCTGGAAACCCGGCTCAGCCCCAGCCCTTGCCCATTCTGCTGCTGCTGCCTGGTACCTTCCACAAGGCCAGACTCCTCTCCACAAAGCTGTGGTCTGCACCAGCTCCTCTGGCTCTCCTCCTCTGCCTGCTGAGGGCCGCCTCCTAGCCTGGCTGCCAATCACAGGAGAAAGGGGTTGGGATTTTGTTTGTGCCTCTGTCTGAGCAGAGAATGGCTGATAGGCCACTGAGCGTTGCCCTGGAGAGCCCCTCTGTCCCTGCTATCCCCATCTCCCCTGGCCCAGACTTCTGCCCTTCACGCCCATCCCTGACCAGCAGCCCCACTCAGTCTGGGCTCTGGGTGCCAGCTGGTTATAGACATGCCACCTGAACCCAGGCCAGGAGCTGGTGGATGCGTGGGGCTATTTTAAGCACAGCCTCTTGGCCTGCACACTCCCCTGGCCCCCAGCCCCCAGCAGCTCAGCTACTGGTCACCTGCCACCGCCTGGAATGCTGATTGGCAGTTGGCTGGGGTGGGTGGGGGCTGGGAAGACACTATTATAAAGCTGGGAGTGTTGGGAAGCAGCCGTCCCCGTCCAGAGTCCTCTGTGGTCCCTGCTGCCACCATGGCCACTCACCGCCTCGTGATGGTCCGGCACGGCGAGAGCACATGGAACCAGGAGAACCGTTTCTGTGGCTGGTTCGATGCAGAGCTGAGTGAAAAGGGGACCGAGGAGGCCAAGCGGGGAGCCAAGGCCATCAAGGATGCCAAGATGGAGTTTGACATCTGCTACACGTCAGTGCTGAAGCGGGCCATCCGCACCCTCTGGGCCATCCTGGACGGCACGGACCAGATGTGGCTGCCTGTGGTGCGCACTTGGCGCCTCAATGAGCGGCATTACGGGGGCCTCACAGGCCTCAACAAGGCAGAAACGGCCGCCAAGCACGGGGAGGAGCAGGTGAAGATCTGGAGGCGCTCCTTCGACATCCCGCCGCCCCCGATGGACGAGAAGCACCCCTACTACAACTCCATTAGCAAGGTGGGCTGCCTTTGCTGGGAAGGCCTCTGGGAGGGAGGGAAAGCAGCGTGCCTGTGTCCCCCAGGAGCGTCGGTACGCAGGCCTGAAGCCCGGGGAACTCCCCACCTGCGAGAGCCTCAAGGACACCATTGCCCGGGCCCTGCCCTTCTGGAACGAGGAGATTGTTCCCCAGATCAAGGCCGGCAAGCGAGTGCTCATTGCAGCCCACGGGAACAGCCTGCGGGGCATTGTCAAGCACCTGGAAGGTGAGGCCACCTTCAGGAGCCTGGGCAGGGTGGGGGCTAAGGACACCTATTCCTTCCGGCATAGGGATGTCAGACCAGGCGATCATGGAGCTGAACCTGCCCACGGGGATCCCCATTGTGTATGAGCTGAACAAGGAGCTGAAGCCCACCAAGCCCATGCAGTTCCTGGGTGATGAGGAAACGGTGCGGAAGGCCATGGAGGCTGTGGCTGCCCAGGGCAAGGCCAAGTGAGGGGTGGGCTTGGGCAATAAAGGCACCTCCCCCAACAGCCTGGAGTCCAGCGCAGCCGTGCATGCCAGG